TGGGACAAAACTAAAATGGTAACATAAATAGTCTGAAATTCTATGCATATACTATCAATATAATGAAAAATTTCCACTCTACTTATAATCAAAGACTTGTAAATTGAAACCAGATGGTGACACCAGGTCTACATCTATTTATATGAAAACTATTTTAAATCATAATACCCAGTGCTAGCAAGATTTGGTGAGACCGATATGTCCTTCCATGTTGTTGGAAGCATTATATGTTGATACAATACTTTTGGCAAGATGAAATCTCAAATTTCTTTTGAAAATATATCCTAAGCAAATGATTGAAAAGAAGAGAAAAGTAATCTGTGTGTGAAAAATTTATATTTCAGTATTTTTTTCAAGACAGTTACACTAGGATCAACCCAAAGGTCTAATAACTGAGGAATGGCTACTACATTTTAGTAGAAACACATAATGGAATATTTTCTAATTATTAAAATAATAATTACAGAGGAGAGACAGAAACGGAAAATATTCTTGATATGCTATCTAGTAAAAAGATCAGAAAACACAGTTAGTTTAAATTCATTTGATTATATAAAAATGTGCACACTGCAGGGGCTTATATGGAACTTAAAATAAACAGCTGAGTTGTTAGGGTGGTAACAGAGTGGACAATTCTTTTGGTTTTACTCTTTTTTTTTTTTTTTTTGAGACAGAGTTTTGCTCTTGTCGCCCAGGCTGGAGTGCAATGGCGCAATCTTGGCTCTGCAACCTCCACCTCCTGGGTTCAAGCAATTCTCCTGTCTCAGCCTCCCGAGTAGCTGGGATTACAGGTGCATGCCACCATGCCTGGTTAATTTTGGTATTTTTAATAGAAACGAGGTCTCACCGTGTTGGCCAGGCTAGTCTTGAACTCCTGACCTCAGGTGATCTGCCTGCCTTGGCCTCCCAAAGTGCTGGGATTGCAGGCATGAGCCACCATGCCCAGCCTGATTTTACTTTTTTAAAAAATACGTTTTTTATACTTTTAATGAAAAATATCTTTTTGGGTGGAGTAATATAAATTCACATTCTACTTTTTTGCTTCAAATTCAGCATTTAACTAAGCCTAATTCCAATAAGGAATATGCACCTCTTTCTTTTACCATTCTATATTTGCCCTACATGCCCTCTAATAAAATTGAATTTGGCTGAGAAGCCATTTCTTTAAGAAGGAGACTTGGTTGCTCAGTTGAAGAATAAAAATGGCTCAACAGTTTGATTTTTCTATTAGTTTTTCTGCCTTTTGCCTGCCCTCTGTCTAGCACTCTTCAACCCCAAATCTGTGTTCTAGGAAACTTGTCTGAAGAAGAGGGCGGTCCTGAGGCCACTGAGGAGGTTGGAGGCTGGGGCTTCTCTGCATTGAAATGTCCCTGGTAGAGAAGGCAAAAGAAAAGCTTTTGAAGAGTGTCTTGAAGTGAAGCATGCTGCGCTCCCGTGGAGTGGGAAGAAACTGGTATCAAAGATGTTCTTTTCCTCCTTCTTCCCCACAACCATATTCAGCCAAGTTTTTCTTTCAGATCTTCCAGGTTTTGGAGCAGAGAGGCTGAAGAAAAGATTTAAATAACAAGAAAACCTGGAGTTGAGCAGCACCTAAAGATCAGTGAGCAGCTCCAACATGATTGTACAGAAGAGCTAACAGGCACTGGAAGTCTAGAGAACAGGCAGAGATACCCCCTGCACTGTGTAAAATTATGAAAAATGTATCCATGAGGTAAGATTTGATACATACACATAAATGATCAACATTCTTATAATCATTTTTCTCTGCTTGATAGGTCCTGCTATCGCAGTGGTAGAAGACTCAAGCCAGGACTTTTAGAGCTTGTAGGTGCTGAGGTAATCAGGAATGCTTTCACCAATATTCCAGTCCTCTGTCTGAGCACACGGTGAGACGGAACTTCTCAGCTGCCTCAAAGGTAAGTGTAGCTAAATATCTAGTTTGGGCCAAGTTTCTTTTTCCATATCTCAACAATGCTGAAGGATGAAGGAGGAGGCTCCCTCAGCCTGGTTATCTGGGTGGAGATGATACAGAGCAAAGCCCTTCCTCCAAGCCCATCTAGAGAGGACATGTCATGTGAGTAAAAAAATAGAACTTTCCGATTTTCGCCCCATCTCTCATCCCTTTTCCCCCTTCACAGATCGTGGTGGGCTTCCTTCTACAAAGAGGACTCAGATGTTACTCTTGAGAGCTTAAGAGCCAGAGAGCTGAAAATGGCAGTCTTGTGAGTTACAAGGAAAATGGATTTGGTAATAAGAGAATTCTTCTACATGTATTTCTGTGCTTAGAACAATTTTATGGAGCCAGGTGGAGGAGCCAAGATGGCCGAATGGGAACAGCTCTGGTCTACAGCTCCCAGCATGAGCGATACAGAAGACAGGTGATTTCTGCATTTCCAACTGAGGTACTGGGCTCATCAGGTTTATATCATTCTTTCTTTGCAGCACATCCATAGAAGAGACAATGAGACCACAGGTGGGTAAGGTATCCAAATTCTCTGGATCCTCTTGTTTCCAACATTTGTTCCTTATTTCTACAGGAAAAACAGGTAACCATCACTGAAACCCTGTGGGACCAGGTGAGTACAGAGGAATCATTTTTGACAGCATGATTATTTTTTCTATATTTTTGTCTTCTGTCAGGTGCTGACAGTTTTTAAGGATATACAAAAGGAGGTGAGATTAGATTTTGATTCTCTGAATTCCCCTCATCTCTGACTGTATTCTCATTATTTTTCAGCTGCAGGAAGATGCTCGGATTCGAGGTAAAACAGCACCATTCCAAGGTTTGGAAAAGAACAGAATGACTCTTCTCTGTGTCCACTTTAGGGATGAGCAACTGCTCCATGACACCCATGACATCAGCACCCAGGACTGGGTAAGTGTCCCTATTCTGACAATGTTCAAGGGTCATGTCTACAACTTTCTCTATTTTGGCACAGAAGCATAAGGCCTCCAGATTCCTTGATGACCCCAAAGTTGAGAAGATTGCAGTTCAGCTCTGGAGAGCAGCCATCAGGAGGCCGTATCCACAACCTGAAGACACAGCTCTTCAGTCAATCAGCTTACTACCCTGGACCCTAACTCTACAATCAAGGAAGAAGGACATCTCTGCTTCCGCCAGGTGCTTTACCCAAGCAGCCTTTCCCCTGAGCTTATTCCCATCCATATGACTATGTCATCTACAGCACAGCTTCAGTTGGGGAAGATATTAGCAGACATCATCACTGAACCCAGAAGAGAGGGTGGTGCCCATGAGTGGAGATGCCAGGGTCTATGGCTGAAACTGGGAACTTGGAAATCAAGTGAGACCCAAGCAAGGAAACCAACTGCCAAAGCAAGGAAACCAGCTTGGTTTGGCAAACAGCTGATGAAATAAATGTGACGTAGAAGACTTGCCTTCCTGGTTCTTCCTGGGCTGTGGAATGGGTAGTGATAGAATTTCCAAGTATGATAGTGCATTTGGTTCAAAGAACAGCACTGTAGCATGGGAGAACCTGCACTATAATGTCATAAACTCAATCTGACTTTGTCTGAGTTTTTCTTCTTTGTGGGCCTCAGTTT